AGTCCTTACTCAGGCGGCCGCCCGGGGCCGTGGAGGCCTGCACGCACCTGCCGTACGCCGCGGCCTGCGGAAAGGACGGGCGTGGGTCGTGGGGTCCCCTGACCCCGTCACCGTCCTCCCTCCCAGCCACCTCCCCGCGCGGCTCCTCCTGCCCCGCAGCACTGGCCCGCCCGCGGCTCCTCACCTCGGCCCCGCAGGCGGCCAGCCGCTCGGGGAAGGCGCGGAGGCGGCTTCGCACGCGGCCCCACACCGCTCCGTTAGCCGACATGAGCGGCTATTCCCAGCCCCCTGGAGGCCGCCATCTTAGGTCCGTCCTCTTCCGGTGTCAAACAGCTTGATAGGTCGGCGCTTCCGCCCATAACCTTTCCTGAACTTCTTAATTGGCCAGGCTTTGCCTGGCCTCGAGCCCCCGCAATTGGCTCTTGTCCTAGTCTGTCTGTGCTCTGGGACTTCGGATTGGCCTAGGCTCCAATTGTTTACGAAGCCAACCTCAGGGCCCGCCCTACCGTGAGGGATTGGCCGGCGGACCCAGACCCGCGCAGTGATTGGAGGGCCCGGGCCTGGCGGAAGCGGGGCAGACCGGGAGGGGACCTGGATCATGGCTGCCGCGCCGCCGCTACGGGACCGCCTGAGCTTTCTACACCGGGTGAGTGAGGGCGGTCCGCCCGGGCCCCGGTCCCACGGCTCCTCTCGAGCGCCGCATTCCCCGGACTCGCCCCGGGCCGGAGCCATTGACCTTGCGTCTCCGCGCCGGGTAGCTGCTCCTGGCCCCTTCGCCCGCGCCGACGCCCCTGAGCTGCCCGCCCGCCGCGCCGTCCCGGGGCCTTCCAAGCCGGGCCTTCCAAGCCGGACCCGCCGAGCGCAAGGGCGATGGGCACAGCCAGACCCTGGGGGAACGAACAGGCCTCGGCCAGCATTCAGTGGCCTCCGACGGGAGGGAAGGAGCGGCGGACCCGGTGGACGTGGAGCCGCTGTGTCCGTGCTGCTGGCGCCCAGGTGGGCTGGCAGCCCGCCGTCCTCCCTGACGGTGGCGTTTCAGAGGACTCCGGTCCTGGAGAGGCACCCCTGGGTTGCAGAGAACACAGACGTCTCGAAGGGACAGAGAAGGACGCACCATTGTAAGCCCCTCTTAGTAAACCCTCTGAGAAGTAGAGGCCGGGGCGAGTTCCCAGGTGTCGTCCTGAGCAAACTGCCCTCTTTTGTCAGCCCTGAGCTTTCCTGGGCTGGACCTCAGAGGGGGCTGGGTGGTCCCAGGGCGCGACCTTGGGCTGCCAGAAGCCACGCTAGGGTTGGTCAAGGCTCTCAGTGCAAGGTTTCGACATAGTCGTTCTGTGCTGCGTTCTGCAGTTGTCAGCTGTCACCTGCAAACCTCAGCAGCTCCCCTTAGGGCGTGGTGGGCAAACAGTGTCAGTGATGCGTGTCCACAGCCTCGGGAAACACTTCAGGTCCACGTTTTCGTATGTTGTCACTAGATCTCGGCCCTTCCGACCGAAAGGCTTCGGCACCTCACGCGGTGGGTCCCATGCTTGTCCTGTTAAATACTCTTGAACTCTATTCTGTCCTGATACTGAATAATGCAAGAATGGGTGGTTCCAGTTTTCATCCCTATAAACCGTACATCTTTGTGCCAGTAAGTAAGCATGAAACAAATAAGTACGTCTGGAGAACCACCATTGATTTGCCTCTTCTCCGAGGCTGTTCATCCCTGACTGTTGAGAGAGGACCCTGCTGCAGCCTCCCTGTGGCCAGTAGCACAGTTCTCATCCCTTCCCAGTCCTCTCTCCGGCCATGTCAACAGTGAGAGGTGGGTCGTTTCCATCCCCTTTGGGGGGCTGCGGATTCACCCCTGTGGGAAATGGCACCTCATCATGGTAGGGGCTCTTGTTCCCTTTCAGCTCCCGATTCTCCTGAAGGGGACGTCCGATGATGATGTCCCGTGTCCGGGCTACCTGTTTGAAGAGATTGCTAGTATCCTTCCTTGATGTCCCCGTGTAGTGGAATCATCATCTCGCCCTTCCCTAACCCGAGCGTGCCGCAGAAATCTCCCACGAGTCTCCGGGCAGCAGCCAGTGCCTGCTGGAGTACCTCCTGAGCCGCCTGCACAGCAGCTCCGGCCACGGGAAGCTCAAGGTGAGCCCCTGGGTGGTCAAGGGTCAGGCCTGTGCCCAGCACTGCTGACCGCCCCACTCCCCAGGTGCTGAAGATCCTGCTCTATCTGTGCAGCCACGGCTCCTCCTTCTTCCTGCTCATCCTCAAACGCAACTCTGCCTTCATCCAGGAAGCTGCAGGTACAGGGGCCGCGCACGCGCTCAGGAAGAGCCCTGCCCCCGACTTGCCTTTTCTGTTCTGCAGCTTTTGCAGGGCCCCCAGATCCTCTGCACGGGAACAGCTTGTACCAGAAGGTTCGCGCGGCCGCGCAGGTGAGCCCAGGAGCAGTGTCGCTCTGCGGGGTAGGACACTGAGGGCCTTCGCCTCCCCCTGTAGGACTTGGGGAGCACCCTGTTCTCGGACACCGTGTTGCCGCTGGCTCCCTCCCAGCCTCTGGGGACCCCGCCTGCCACAGGTAGGTGACTGAGGGGACCGTGTCCAGCTCTGCCGGCTTGCTGCTAACGGAGGACCCTCTGCAGGCATGGGCTCCCAGGCCAGGCCGCACAGCACCCTCCAGGGTTTCGGCTACAGCAAGGAACACGGCCGCACGGGTGAGTGGGGAGGGCCTGCATGGGCTCTGGCACGGCCGTCCCATCTCCCTCTCCTCGGGTACAGGCTCGGCAGGCGAAGCCTTCCTCTCCACCATCCAGAAGGCCGCAGAGGTGGTGGCCAGCGCCATGCGCCCCGGGCCCGAGAGTCCCAGTACCCGGAGGCTCCTGCCGCGGGGTGACACCTACCAGCCTGCCATGATGCCTTCAGCCAGCCACGGTCCCCCAACCCTGGGGAACCTACTCCCCGGGGCCATTCCAGGTCCCCGAGGTATCGAGGCGAGGGCTCCTCCCCTTGGGGTCAGGGATCTCACCGGCTGTCCTGTTTCCTCCAGCTGTGAGGCATCAGCCTGGGCAGGCCGGAGGGGGCTGGGATGAGCTGGACAGCGGCCCCAGCTCTCAGAATTCCTCCCAGAACAGCGACCTGAGCAGGGTCTCGGACTCGGGCAGTCATTCCGGCAGCGACAGCCATTCAGGGGCCAGCCGGGAGCCGGGTGACCTGGCAGAAAGGTGAGCGGGAGCTGCCAGATATGTGGGAGAGGCTCACCCTTGACCCGGCCATTCCCCCTGGCAGGGTCGAGGTGGTGGCCCTGAGTGACTGTCAGCAGGAGTTGAGCTTGGTGAGGACTGTGACTCGGGGACCACGCGCCTTCCTGAGCCGCGAGGAGGCACAGCACTTCATCAAAGCGTGAGTGCGCCCGGACCCGCCCTGCTCTGCCTGCACCCGCCACCCAGGTGTCCCCTCTGTGCAGGTGTGGACTGCTCAACTGTGAGGCCGTGCTGCAGCTGCTGACCTGCCACCTGCGTGGGACCAGTGAATGCACGCAGCTGGTGAGCTGCACACGCGGGCGGGAGGGCGTGACTGGGTGCTGATGTCCCCTCCCTTCACCCGCAGAGGGCGCTGTGTGCCATCGCCTCCCTGGGGAGCAGCGACCTCCTCCCCCAGGAGCACATCCTCCTCCGCACCCGGCCGTGGCTGCAGGAGCTCAGCATGGGCAGCCCGGGACCTGTGACCAACAAGGCCACCAAGGTGGGCAGCTGCGGAGGCCACACGCACACCGGGGAACCTCCCTGGTTCCTCCTTCCTCTTTCAGATCCTGAGGCACTTTGAGGCCTCCTGTGGGCAGCTGTCCCCTGCCCGGGGCACCTCAGCTGAGCCTGGCCCCACAGCCGCCCTCCCAGGCCCATCTGACCTGCTGACCGACGCTGTGCCTCTCCCTGGGAGCCAGGTCTTCCTGCAGCCTCTGAGTTCAACCCCGGTCTCGTCCCGGAGCCCTGCTCCCTCATCTGGGATGCCGTCCAGCCCTGTGCCCACCCCACCCCCAGATGCCTCCCCCATTCCAGCCCCCGGAGACCCCAGCGAGGCCGAGGCCAGACTGGCAGAAAGCAGGCGGTGGAGACCTGAACGGATCCCAGGGGGCACGGACAGCCCAAAGAGAGGCCCCAGCAGCTGTGCGTGGAGCCGCGACTCCTTGTTTGCTGGCATGGAGCTGGTGGCCTGTCCCCGCCTGGTGGGGGCTGGGGCTGCTGCGGGAGAGTCCTGTCCTGATGCTCCCCGCGCCCCCCAAACATCGTCCCAGAGGACAGCAGCCAAAGAGCCTCCTGGCTCAGAGCCGTCAGCTTTCGCGTTCCTGAACGCCTGACCCGATGGCCTGGCCCTGGAGTCTTCAGCTTCAGCTGCTGTCTGGGGCGGTCTGTGCTTCCTGAGCAGCCTCAACCGTAGCTGCTACAGTCTCCAGGCAGCTTGACTTGAGAGGACGACCCTAGGGCTACCTCAGTTTCCCCCATCTCCTCTGCCAGAGGCTCTGGCTATTTGGACTTGAATCCCTACGAGGGATGGCAGGTGGCAGGGCTTCAGAAATGTCGATCTCAGGGCTCTCAGGGGGCAGTCCCTGCCTGTCTTGCTCTCAGACATGAGGTTTCTTGTATGAATGCGGAAGCGACTACCAGGTTCCTTATTTCATTTTGATCTCAGCTCCCTCCTTCCCCAGGAGGTCATGAGCAGCAACAAGCCACTGCTCCCCCGTCCCATCGGGGTGGGCTAGGTGCTGAGGCTGGGTTTGGTGCATGTGGGTTGAGGGTGTCTTGTCCGGGCTGCCTTGTGCTGTCTGGCCTGAGGCCATTTCAAGTCTCAGATCCCTACGTGATCCTTCCCTGGCTCTCACCTGCTCCTTTAGGCTGTAATTGCTTCCTACACACGAAGCCTCTGATTGGAGCCTCTGGTCCATCTCAGAAAAACCTTCCAAGAGCGCTGGGGTTTATGCTTTCTGAATAAACACTACTGTTTACATGAACCTGGGCCGCTTATTTTTCTTTTTTTGTGTAT